TCTCTACATGCTAACAGTTCATGAATTTTTCAACACATGGGGGAACATTGCTGGGTTATAGATTATAGACAAACTTCAGTTTACTAGGAAATCATAATAGCATGTGTGGATTAACTGTCTGACCAGGCCGGGTGCTGTGGCTCACGCCTGTTGTCCCAGCACTTTGGGAAGCCTTGGTGGGTGGATCACCTGAGGTCAGGAGTTTGAGATTAGCCTGGCCAACATGGTGAAACACCATTTCTACTAAAAGCACAAAATATCCGGACGTGGTGGCGGGCGCCTGTAATCCCAGCTACTCGGGAGGCTGAGCCAGGAGAATTGCTTGGACCCGGGAGGTGGAGGTTGCAGTGAGCCGAGATCGCGTCTTTGCACTCCAGCCTGGGCAACAAGAGTGAAAATCTGTCTCAAAAAACAAACAAACAAACAATGCATACATGTCTGTTTATACATTTTTTTCAGGCTTAATTTACTTTATTTTTCTTGTATGAAAGCCCTATGTTGTAGCCACAGCTGGAGCCTGGGTCCTCTGCACAGAGACTCTGGTGTGGGTCTTAACGAGGTGGTCAGTGAATTCCTGATAGGGAGACTTGGTGAATACAGTCTCCTTCCAGAGGTCAGGGGTTAGGTAGCTGTAGGTCTTAGAGATGACATCAAAGGTGGCCTTGGCGAAGTTGCCCAGGATGGCAGTGCAGCCCCGGGCTGAGGTGTATCAGTCACTGATACCAGCCATCATGAGCAGCTTCTTGGGCACAGGCGCTGAGACGATGCCAGTGTCCCTGGGTGCGGGGATGAGGCGCACCAGCACAGAGCCGCAGTGGCCTGTCACCTTGCAAGGGACGGTGTGGGGCTTGCCGATCTTGTTCCCCCAGTAGCCTCTGCGCACGAGGACAGTGGAGAGCTTGGCCAGGATGATGGCCCCGCGGATGGCAGTGGCTGCCTCCTTGGAGCACTTAACTCCCAGACGGACATGGCCATTGTAGTCCCCGATGGCAACAAACGCCTTGAACCTGGTGCACTGGCCGGCACGGGTCTGCTTCTGCACTGGTGTAATCAAAACCTCGTCCTTGAGAGAGGCCCCCAGGAACAAGTCAATGATCTCAGATTCCTTGATGGGCAGGGAGAAGAGATAGATCTCCTCCAGGGACTAGATCTTCATGTCCTTGACCAGGCAGCCCAGCTTGGTAACGGGCATCCACTTCTTATCCTCGGCCTTGCCTCTCAGAGCTCCGCGGCCCCGGCCCCGGATGCCACTGCCGAAATCTCCGCGGAAGCCACTGCGGTTCCCCATCCCAGGGTCCCCAGGGCCTCTGGACCCCCGCGCTGCACCTGCGTCATCAGCCATTTGGTGTTTTCTTGGAGAAGAAGCTATACCTTTTAATATTTATCTTTTAGTTATCTCCATGTGATTATGTATTATCTCCATATGATTATATATTGTGTTTTTACTGGATTAGCATTCATGTTGAACATACCGCCTTTGTGGGCTTTCATCTGTGAAATAATTCTCAGTCATTTAATTCATTTGCATAGTAAATGCAAATGTTTGCTTTGTTTCTCTCTTTTTGTTTTAGGCATACTTTATACACGAATCCTTTTTTACATGGAGGGATTGGTAATATTTCCTTTCAGATGGTGGTTTATCTTTTAAATTTATTCTACTTAGATGAACTCTTCCTAAATTTTTTATTTTTTTAGATAATGTCCAGCTCTGTCACCCAGGCTGGACTGCAGTGGCATAATCAGCTCACTGCAGCCTCAAACTCCTGGGCTCCCAAGTAGCTGGGACTATAGGCATGTGCCACCACACTTGGCTAATTTTTTAATTTTGTGTAGCCAGAGGGTCTGCCATGTTGCCGGGCTGGTTTCAAATTCCTGGCCTCAAGAGTTCCTCTTGCCTTGGCCTCCCACAGTACTGGGATTATAGATGTGAGTCACTATGCCTGCTTCTTCTTAATGTAATTAGAGTTCAATTTACCAGACTTCTCCTTTGGAAGCTACTTTATTTTCTTATATAAGAAGACTCTTGTTAAATAAGAAAAACATTTTTTCTGGCTGGGCGTGGTGGCTTATGCCTGTAATCCCAGCACTTTGGGAGGCCGAGGAGGGCGGATCATGAGGTCAGAAGATCATGACCATCCTGGCTAATACGGTGAAACCCCGTCTCTACTAAAAATACAAAAAAATTAGCCAGGCGTGGTGGTGGATGCCTGTAATCCCAGCTACTCAGGAGGCTGAGGCAGGAGAATGGCATGAACTCGGGAGGCGGAGCTTGCAGTGAGCCAAGATCACGCCACTGCACTCAAGTCTGGGTAGACAGTGCGAGACTCTGTCTCAAAAAGAAAAAAAAATTTCTGTAATTTCTAAAAGTGTGCTGCTTTTGTCTTTCATAGGTGTTGTATATTCTTCTAATTTAATCTTTAGGTCTGTCTCTTGAAACTGGCTATAAACTTTATCTCTGCTCTGGTGTGTCTCCAGGGATTTGGTTGGGGATGGTTACATTGCGCCTTTCATGGGATACTTTTGTTTACCAAAAATAAGGCCATTGAGGCAGATACAATTTGATAAAGTTTTATTGTAAGCCAAATTTGAGGATCAACTTGAGAAGACACACCAACAAATTTGGATGTGTTCCAAAATTGATTACAAGTTGGATGCCTTTATGAGAAAGTTTAGGAGAAGCTGGAGGACTATTCATACCGGAATTGTCATTTTCCTTGAAGGGTACAATATAGACGTTACAATCATTGCCTATAGATGACAGCTGACAGGCTAAAATGTTCTAAGTGGAAGACAATCAGCAAAACATGATTCAGAAATAAATCAGTGTCTTTTTTGATGTTAGTAGATAACGTTAATCATATCAACAGTTTGAAGAACTCACAATAAGATTTGAGGGACTCATGATAAGATCCTTTACTCACAGACAGAATGTAAGCCATTTAATTAGAAGACTTCTCGCCAGGCGTGGTATCTCATGCCTGTAATCCCAGCACTTTGGGAGGCCTAGGTGGGCGGATCACCTCAGGTCAGAAATTCGAGACCAGCCTGACCAACATGGCGAAATCCTGTCTCTACTAAAAAATACAAAAATTAGCCGGGCATGGTAGCGGACACCTATAATCCCAGCTGCTCGAGAGGCTGAGGCAGGAGAATTGTTTGAACCTGGGAGGCGGAGGTTGCAGTGAGCTGAGATCGTGCTATTGCACTCCAGCCTGGGTGACAGAGCAAGACTCCGTCTCAAAAAAAAAAAAAAAAAAGAAGACTTCTCCAAGTGGGTTGATTTGGAAACCTGCCAAATGTGACCTGTAGGTTATCACTTCTTTATCTTGGCAGGGAGCTTAATGCCTATATGTGAGACCAGTGACCTGATTCCTGTAGACTTCAAAGCCTAATGTGTGTAGAGAAAGAGTCTACCTCTCTTAGTCACTTAGGACTGCTATACCAGATTGCCATACACTGCATGCCTTAGACAACAAACATTCATTTCTCAAAGGTGTAGAGGCTGAAAGTCCAATATCAAGCAGATGAGGCCTCTGGTAAGGGCCTGCTACCTGGTTTGAAGATGGCAGTCTAACCCTTATGTCCTCACATGGTGGAGATATGTCTGTAATGTCTGTCTAGTTTTGGTGTTAGGGCAATGTTGGCCTTATAAAATGGAATAGAAGGTGTTTCCTCTGCTTCTGTTTTCTGGAAGAGATTGTAGAGAATTGGTATCATTTCTTCCATAAACGCTTGCCAGAATTCAGCAGTGAAATCGTTCTGACCTGTTGCTTATTTTTTCTGGGACATTTATTATTTATTAATATCTTCAGTAGATACAGGCCTATTCATATTACTTAGGTCTCTTTTTGTGAGTTTTGGTAGATAGTGTCTTTCAAGGAATTGGTCCATTCTGTGTAATTTTATCAAATATGTGGGCACTTAGTTGTTCCTAATAGTTTTTTATGGTCATTTTACTGTCCATGGGAGTAGTAGTGATGGCTCCTCTTTTTTCTGAGTTAACTTGGCTATGGGCTTATGAATTTTAATGATGTTTCCAAAGAACCATCTGTTGGTTTGTTGATGTTTTCTACTGATTTCTTCATTGCTATTTCATTAATATCTCTTCTCATCGTTACTTTCCTCTGTTTGATTTACATTAATCTTGTCATTTTTCTCTAGTTTCCTAAAATGGAAGGTTAGGGTGTTGATTTTAAACCTTTACTTTCTAGGAAATGCATTTAATTCTTTAAATTTCCCTCAAAGCACTGCCTTTACTCCATTCCAAAGATTTTGCTAAGATATATCACTTTTCATCAACATTGCAATATTTACATTTTGCTTGACAATTCTCCTTGAAGTTTGTGTAGTTGAGAAGTTTGTGGCTTCAATCTCCACTTTGTTGAGGTTTTTCAACTATGCTTCTGTTACTAATTTTTACATTAATTCTAATATGATTTGATCGCATACTTTAAAAAATTTGTTCAAGTGTGTTTTATGGCTGAGAATATTGTTCATCTTGGTGAATATTTCATGTAGGCTTGAGAAGAATATGTATGCTGTTGTTGAATGAATGATTCTATAAATATGTTTCAATTAAATCCAGTTGATTGATAGTGCTGTTGAGTTCAGCTATATCATTAGTGATTTTCTGCAGAACTGATCTGTCAATTATTGATAGAGGTGAGTTGTTTTCCCTCAACTATAATCCTAGATTTGTGTATTTTGCCTTGTGGTTTTATATGTTTTTGCATTATGTATTTTGATGCTCTGTTTTATGGGCATAGATGTTAAGGATTATTATGTCGTGTAGGATTGACTTCTTGATCATTATGAAATCTCTCTATCCCTTGTAATTTTTAAAAAATCTAAAACCTGATTTGTCTGAATGTAATATAGGTCTTCCAAATTTCTTTTGATCAGGGCTAGAATGGCATGTATTTCTTCATACTTGTGTATTTAATGTATCTGTGTCTTTCTGTTTAAAATACTTTTTAAAAATATAGTTTGGGGCCTTGTTTTTTATTTCACTCTGCCAGTCCCTTTCTTTTTTACTGGTGAATATAGATAATACACATTTAAGTGGCAGTTGGCATAATTGGATTCAGATAAACATGTATATTATTGTTTTCTATTTGTTGTTCTTCTCTGTGTTTTTTAACTTCTCTTTTCTGCCCTTTTTCCTTTTAGCTGAGCATTCTATATGATTTTATTTTCTATATTATATATCTATATAGTCTACTTTTTCTTAGATTCTATTAGTGAGTTCCCCAGAGTTTGTAGTATAGCATTCACAACTAATGGGCCTTCAATTTCAAATAGTACTATACTGGCTTCAGGAATAGTGCTGGTATAATAGACAGTTCCGAAGTGTGATAGACTGTTCTTCCTCCCATCACATATAACATTACTTTCATTCATTAGTTCAACTGGGAGCTATAAACTACTGAATACATTGTTGATATTATTATTTTTTCTTTTGAGACAGAATCTCACTCTGTTTCCCAGGCTGGAGTGCAATGGCATGATCTCGGCTCACTGCAACCTCTGCCTCCTGGGTTCAAGCAATTGTCCTGCCTCAGCCTCCCTAGTAGCTGGGATTACAGCTGTGCACCACCACGCCCAGCTAATTTGATATTATTATTTTGAATAAACCTATATCTATTAGATCAGATAGGTATAAGAAGAGTAAAGAATTTTTTGTGCCTTCATTTAATTGTTTCCTAACACTCTTCATATATATGTGTGTGTATACACACACACACACACACACACACAATCTGAATTTCTAACCCATATCATTTTTTTCTTTCTGATGAACTTCTTTTTTTTTTTAACTCAGACCAGGTAATTTCAATTGTTTTACCTTCATTTTAGTTTTTTTTTTCCACTGGTTGCTCACATCTGTTGAATACCTTTAGTGATGTTTTCATTTAAGTTGTTGTATCTTGCAGCTGCAGAAATTCTATATGGCTCAATTTTTAACATATTTTGGTATTATTTTATCCCTACATCAATTTTCTGGTTTTCTCTTAGTTCTTTGTTTATTATTGTCTTTACTAAGTTAAATATATTTAAGACAGTTGCTTTACTGTTTTTATTCAGTAAATCCAGTGTCTGAGGTTTCTCAGATTTATCTCAAATTGTTTCCATTAATGAGTCGTATTTTCATGTTTCTCTGTTTTATTTATTTCTCTGGGGTTTTTTTGGGGGTGGGGGTATTGAAAAGGAGACATTTGAATGTTATAACTGGGTAACTCTGGAAATCAGATTTTTGCCCCTTAATTGTTTGGTATTCTTGCTTGAAGGCTGAAATTATTCATTTCTTTTTCTTTTTTTTAAATAGAGACAGAATCTCACTATGTTGCCCAGGCTGGTCTCAAACTCCTGGCCTCAAGTGGTCCTCCTCCCTCAGCCTCCCAAAGTTCTGGTATTACAGGCTTCAGCCACTGCACCTGGCCTATTCATTTGTTTAGTAACATTTCCAAATTAGTTTGCAGAGACTGTATTTCCTACTGGGTATAAACACTGAAGTCTCTGTTCTTTAGCTTGTGATCATGCAGTGTTCTGACAGAGATTTCCTGACTTTAGCTTGTGTTCATCCAGCGTTCTGACAGAGATTTCCTGAATGTTAGAAGCTAAAAGTAAAAAAGAAGATGAAACAAACAAAAACCTGACCTCTTCCAGTCTTCATGGATGGCTCTCTGCTGGGGCATTCTTTGAGCACTTAGCCACAGTATTTACTACTGTAGCCTTCTCTTTCTGTTTAAATCTGGATGTTAGCCAGAGCTGAAAAACAGAATCCCCACCCATCTTTTATAAAAATATATTGTTTCCTGTGCCTGCGTGGGGCTTTCTCCATTCCCCAGTATATCTGGGTGCTTTCAAATATGCTTATTTGTAAAGAAAAATTATACCCTAGCCTTTTCTCCTGGGACTTAGATGGTCTAATATATGTCTTTTTTTTTTTTCCTTGAAATAGTGTCACTCTTTCACTCAGACTTGAGTGCAGTGGCACAATCGTGGTTCACTGCAGCCTCAACCTCCTAGGCTCAAGCAATTCTCCTACTTTCCTGAGTAGCTGGGACTACAGGCATGCGCCACCATACCCACCTAATTTTGTTTATTTTTTGTAGAGATGAGGTCTCCCCACATTGCCCAGGCTGGTCTTGAACTCCTTGCCTTTAAGCAATCTGACCCCCTTGGTGCCGAGACCAGCTCAGTCGTGGAGAGCCTAACCCAGCGGCACTAGAGGAATTAAAGACACACACACACAGAAATTTAGAGTGTGGAGTGGGAAATCAGGGGGCTGACAGCCTTCAGAGCTGAGAGCCACAAACAGAGTTTTACCCACATATTTATTGACAGTAAGCCAGTGATAAGCGTTGTTTCTATAGATTATAGACTAACTAAAAGCCTTCCTTACGGGAAACAAAGGGAAGGGCTCTGGCTAGTTATCTGCAGCAGGAACTTGTCCTTAAGGCACAGATGGCCCATGCTATTGTTTGTGGTTCAGGAACGCCTTAAGCAGTTTTCCACCCTGGGTGGGCCAGGTGTTCCTTGCCCTCATTCCGGTAAACCAACAACCTTCAGCATGTGCGTCATAGCCATCACGAGCATGTCACAGTGCTGCAGAGATTTTGTTTATGGCTAGATTTGGGGGCCTGTTCCCAACACCTTGGCCTCCCAAAGTACTGGGATTACAGGTGTGAGCCACCACACCTGGCCTTCTAATGTATGTCTTAGTCATCTTGTGTTGTCCTAGGTGGTTGCACACTTTTTGTGTATTTTACAACATTTTAAAGTAGTTCCTGCCCAGTTTGACTCTGATTGGATTCTGTTGTAGATGAAATAGAAAAGAGAGCCTTGTTTCAGACCTTCGGTTAGTCCCCAGACTGATTCAAAAATACAAAGGCAATAATGTGGAAACAAAATGTGATCTGTACACTCTGTGGTGATCAGAGTTCTACACTGGGAACTCTGCTGTCTTCAGGACTGGCAATGAGATGGGCAGAGATGGGGCCAAAGAAAAAACAATACAAGGCTTTTCTATCATTTTTCACTTTCCTGTTTATGTATCTTTTTCTCTCTGTTAATAGTATGGGATGTGAAAAATTACAGTTTTAAATCTTCTGTTTGTTTTTGTAAAGCTGTCTACTTTCTTGATGAGAAGGTTTTTTTTAAGCATCTTTAGACATTTATGACTTCTATAAAAATTGGTTTATGTAATGTTATTGATTATTAAATGTCTGCTGTTGAGATTTATGGAATATAATTGATATTCATGAAAGCTGACACTGAATTCTGTCTAAGAACATTTGCAGTCTGTCCTCTTCTTTTCTTTCTCCTTCGACATTACCCAGTAGAAAGTTACAATTTTTTCTATTTAGTTGGTAAAATCTCTTTTATTAGTCTTTTGTCATACTTAACTACATTTGATCTACAGGGAACCAGTCACCAGCTTCCAAATATTCTCTCTGTGTAATCACGTAGGATAGGCTAAATCCCCCAAGTAAGACATTGAAAAAACAACAACAACAAAAATATGAAATATCATCTACCAGAGTTGCACATTAGGGACCCTGTGCCTAGAGTGTTTCTTTGTGTATGTCTTAGTCTATAAGACTGTTTTTTTGTTACTTACAACAGGATACCAGAACTGGGGTAATCTATAAGAAATGATATTTATTTTTTGCAGTTCTGAAAGCTGGGAAGATCAAGTAAGGTCAAAGTGGGCATCTGGTGGGAATCTTCTTGCTGATGGGGACTCTGTAGAGTCCCTGGGTGGTACAGGGCATTACATGATGAGGGGGCTGAGTGTCTAGCTGAAGTATCTTCCTCTTCTCATAAGGACACCAGAACCTCATCTGTGATAACCAGTTTATTTATTAAGCCATTCATACATGAGTGGATTAATCCATCCATGTGTTCCAAACCCTCAAGACCCACTCACCTCTTAAACCACTACCTTTGATTACTTCCACATTGGAGATTCAGTTTCAGCCTGCATTTTGGAGGGGAAGACATTCAAACCTAGCAGTGGCTGATTGGGTACACTTCCTCTGCTGAGGATGTAATACAATTCCAAACTCTCAGAGGGAAGTTAGGAGTTAAGCAAATACCATAATTTTTACACAAATAGTTTAGGCACACTCCACCCCCTTTATTAGTTATGCTTACGGGGCCCTCCCCTAAATACATTGTCTAGACACCACGAAAGGTTCAACATTGTGAACAAGCAGTTGTAAGGATATGCCGTCTCAGGACTGCTAATTGTAACTCTCTTTTGCACAGTAGGTGGTAGGACTTTGTCATGACAAGGACTACAGACCCACTGTAGAAACAGACATTAGGAGTAATCCAGGCAATAAGATTCACTTGCATAATTCACCAATAAGAGATATGTTCCTACTCAACTGTTATTTTAGCAAGCCCAATTCCAGCATCAGAATTCCAGCATCAGACAGTGAGTGCAGACACAGAATAAGAGTGGATTTACCACGTCATTGAATAAATGCTTGGAAACCACAGCATCATGGGAAGTTTATGAAGGTGAGTATAGGTTCTCAGTACTGTGAGTTTCACCTTCCTTTTCTGGACATATGGGATGTTTCAGGACTCAGTGGCCTTTGAGGATGTGGCTGTGAACTTCACCCATGAGGAGTGGGCTTTGCTGGGTCCATCACAGAAGAATCTCTACAGAGATGTGATGCGAGAAACCATTAGGAACCTGAACTGTATAGGTATGGATGACATCATGTCTTCATTTGGTCAATTTATAGTGAATTTTCTGGATCTCTCTTTTAGGAATGAAATGGGAAAACCAGAACATTGATGATCAGCACCAAAATCTCAGGAGAAATCCAAGGTAATTTGTACTTATAAGAGACAGGTGATGTCACCTTTAGTAATGTACTTTTCATTTTTTACAGGTGTGATGTGGTAGAGAGATTTGGTAAAAGTAAAGATGGTAGTCAGTGTGGAGAAACCTTAAGCCAGATTCGAAATAGTATTGTAAACAAGAACACTCCCGCCAGAGTAGATGCATGTGGAAGCAGTGTGAATGGAGAAGTCATAATGGGTCATTCATCCCTGAATTGCTACATCAGAGTTGATACTGGACACAAACACCGGGAGTGTCATGAATATGCAGAGAAGTCATATACACATAAGCAGTGTGGGAAAGGCTTAAGTTATCGCCACTCCTTTCAAACATGTGAAAGGCCTCACACTGGAAAGAAACCCTATGATTGTAAGGAATGTGGAAAAACCTTCAGTTCTCCTGGAAACCTTCGAAGACATATGGTAGTAAAAGGTGGAGATGGACCTTATAAATGTGAATTGTGTGGGAAAGCCTTTTTTTGGCCCAGTTTATTACGTATGCATGAAAGAACTCACACTGGAGAGAAACCATATGAATGTAAGCAGTGTTCTAAAGCCTTCCCTGTTTACAGTTCCTATCTAAGACATGAAAAAATACACACTGGGGAGAAACCGTATGAATGTAAGCAGTGTTCTAAAGCCTTCCCTGATTACAGTTCATATCTAAGACATGAAAGAACTCACACTGGAGAGAAACCCTACAAATGTAAACAATGTGGGAAAGCCTTCAGTGTTTCCGGTTCCCTTCGAGTACATGAAAGAATTCACACTGGAGAGAAACCCTATACATGTAAACAGTGTGGGAAAGCGTTTTGTCATCTTGGAAGCTTTCAAAGACACATGATAATGCACAGTGGAGATGGACCTCATAAATGTAAGATATGTGGGAAAGGCTTTGATTTTCCTGGTTCAGCACGAATTCATGAAGGAACTCACACTCTAGAGAAACCCTATGAATGTAAGCAATGTGGGAAATTGTTATCTCATCGCTCAAGCTTTCGAAGACACATGATGGCACACACTGGAGATGGCCCTCATAAATGCACAGTATGTGGGAAAGCCTTTGATTCTCCTAGTGTATTTCAAAGACATGAAAGGACTCACACTGGAGAGAAACCCTATGAATGCAAGCAATGTGGGAAAGCCTTCCGTACTTCCAGTTCCCTTCGAAAACATGAAACAACACACACTGGAGAGCAACCCTATAAATGTAAATGTGGAAAAGCTTTTAGTGATTTATTTTCCTTTCAAAGTCATGAAACAACACACAGTGAAGAGGAGCCTTATGAATGTAAGGAGTGTGGGAAAGCATTTAGTTCTTTTAAATACTTTTGTCGCCATGAAAGGACTCACAGTGAAGAAAAATCTTATGAGTGTCAAATTTGTGGCAAAGCCTTCAGTCGTTTCAGTTACTTAAAAACTCATGAAAGGACTCACACGGCAGAGAAGCCATATGAATGTAAGCAATGCAGGAAAGCATTCTTTTGGCCCTCTTTCCTTCTAAGACATGAAAGGACTCACACTGGAGAAAGACCCTATGAATGTAAACACTGTGGTAAAGCCTTCAGTCGTTCCAGTTTCTGTCGAGAACATGAAAGAACTCACACTGGAGAGAAGCCCTATGAATGTAAGGAATGTGGGAAAGCCTTCAGTTCTCTCAGTTCCTTTAATAGACATAAAAGGACACACTGGAAGGATATTCTATAAGTGTATGGAATGTGGGAAAGCATTCATTGGTTTTATCACATTCAGATACTTGAAAGAAATAAATCCTGTGAATGTAAACGTGGTAAAGCCTTAAGAAGTTTCCAGGCTGGGCGCAGCGGCTCACACCTGTAATCCCAGCACTTTGAGAGGCCGAGGAGGGCAGATCACGAGGCCAGGAGATCGAGACCAGCCTGGCTAACATGGGAAACCCTGTCTCTACTAAAAATACGGAAAAAAAAAAAAATAGCCAGGCATAGTTGCTCACACCTGTAGTCCTAGCTACTCAGGAGGCTGAGGCAGGAGAATCCCTTGAACCCGGGAGGTGGAGGTTGCAGTGAGCCGAGATTGCACTACTGCACTCCAGCTTGGGTGCTAGAGCGAGACTCCATCTCAAAAAAAAAAAAAAAAGTTTCCATTTCTTTCAAATAGAGTTGCTGCCTGCTATATGCAAGAAGATTGGTTCCAGTACACCCTGAGTATACCTAAATCCACAGATGCCAGCTCTTTTATAAAATGGAATATTCGCATGTACCTACCCACATTCTCCTGTATACTCTATAAATGTCTAGATTAATTAAAATATCTCATGCATTGTAAAAGCTGTGTACATAGTTGTATTGTTTAGGGAATC